TACAGGCGTAAGCCACCGCGCCTGGCCCCCACCTTTATTTTTATTTTTATTTATTATTTATTTTTTTTTTTTTTGAGACTGAGTCTTGCTCTGCCTTCGAGGCTGGAGTGCAGTGGCACGATCTCGGCTCATTGCAATCTCTGCCTCTGCGGTTCAAGCGATTCTCCTGCCTCAGCCTCCCGAGTAGCTGGGATTACAGGCGAACGCCACTACATCCGGTTAATTTTTGTATTTTTAGTAGAGACGGAGTTTCACTATGTTGGCCAGGTTGGTCTCGAACTCCTGACCTCAAGTGATCTGCCCGCCTCGGCCTCCTAAAGTGCTGGATTACAGGCGTGAGCCACCGCGCCCGGCCCCACTCTTAATAAATGCCTGTCTCCAGGTGCTGGGTGGGAGGTGGGATGGAATGGAATGAGGTGAGGACGCATGGATGCATGGATGAATGGATGGGAAGTTGAGACGACGCGCCCACACGAGGGAATTTCCTTTGAAAGAGAGCGAAATTCTGAGTTGGGAAACTCTTCCTTGAAACGCCTCCCCATACCCCAGCTGTGGCCTTCCCGTTTTCTGCGTGGTGGTGTGGGGGGAACTTCCTCAGGCCTCTCCGCAGTGGAGCCTCTTTCGGTTCTGCCAGGATACCTAGAGGCAGCGGAGAGCGGGGCAGGGAGGGGAAAACCGTGAGGGTCCCTGTGGCAGGCCCCAGCACCCATGGGATCTCTCTCCGGTCGCAGGAAGCAGGCTAGCTCCTAGCCCGCCTCGGCTTGGCCTTTGTGGGACCTGGGGGCAAAGAAGAAGAGCTGTCTCTGGGACCATGCCTCCTCCCGTACACAGCAAGATGCGTCCCTAAACTCCCGGGGGAATTAGACTTGTGGGAATGTTCTGGGGAAACTCCTGCGCGGTGAATTGCTGGGGGCTCCGCCCCCCCGATAGGTGGACCGCGATTGGTCTTTGAAGACCCCGCCCCTTTCCTGGGCGGGGCCAAGGCTGGGGCAGGGGAGTCAGCAGAGGCCTCGCTCGGGCGCCCAGTGGTCCTGCCGCCTGGTCTCACCTCGCTATGGTTCGTCTGCCTCTGCAGTGCGTCCTCTGGGGCTGCTTGCTGACCGCTGTGAGTTGTTTTTGCCCCGACCAGACGGGAGTGATCCCTTCAAATTGCACAATTCTGTTTTTAGGTCCATCCAGAACCACCCACTGCATGCAGAGAAAAACAGTACCTAATAAACAGTCAGTGCTGTTCTTTGTGCCAGCCAGGTGAGATGCCAACCCTCTAGCCCCATCATGGAAGAGCCCTCCCTCATTTCCTGATGTTTTCCAGGACAGAAACTGGTGAGTGACTGCACAGAGTTCACTGAAACGGAATGCCTTCCTTGCGGTGAAAGCGAATTCCTAGACACCTGGAACAGAGAGACACACTGCCACCAGCACAAATACTGCGACCCCAGTGCGTGCGCTGTTGGGAAAGGGACGCTTGGGGGTTCCCATCCTTCCTGCCCTTCTCTTCTCAGACCTAGGGCTTCGGGTCCAGCAGAAGGGCACCTCAGAAACAGACACCATCTGCACCTGTGAAGAAGGCTGGCACTGTACGAGTGAGGCCTGTGAGAGCTGTGTCCTGCACCGCTCATGCTCGCCCGGCTTTGGGGTCAAGCAGATTGGTAAGTGGCTCATCTGGGAATCAGTTTTGGAGTGGTTAATGTCCCCCTCCCCACCCACTCCCAGCTACAGGGGTTTCTGATACCATCTGCGAGCCCTGCCCAGTCGGCTTCTTCTCCAATGTGTCATCTGCTTTCGAAAAATGTCACCCTTGGACAAGGTATAAGCACTCATCCCTTGTGTTTCCTGCTCGTGTGTGCATTTGTGCACGTGTCTGTGCATAGCTGTGAGACCAAAGACCTGGTTGTGCAACAGGCAGGCACAAACAAGACTGATGTTGTCTGTGGTGAGTCCTGGACAATGGGCCCTGGAGAAAGCCTAGGAAGGTGGGAACTGAAGGGGGAGATGAGGCACACAGAGGGGTGCATGCTGAAGTCCTGATTTCTCCAGGTCCCCAGGATCGGCTGAGAGCCCTGGTGGTGATCCCCATCATCTTCGGGATCCTGTTTGCCATCCTCTTGGTGCTGGTCTTTATCAGTGAGTCCTCAGGTGGGGAGGTGTTGGGGGAGCCCATCCTTTTTTTTTTTTTTTTTTTTTTTAGAAAAGGTGGCCAAGAAGCCAACCAATAAGGTAGGTCACCCCTGAGAACCCGGGACAGAGTTGCTGGGGGTGACCTCACACCTTGCCTCTCCAGGCCCCCCACCCCAAGCAGGAACCCCAGGAGATCAATTTTCCCGACGATCTTCCTGGCTCCAACACTGCTGCTCCAGTGCAGGAGACTTTACATGGATGCCAACCGGTCACCCAGGAGGATGGCAAAGAGAGTCGCATCTCAGTGCAGGAGAGACAGTGAGGCTGCACCCACCCAGGAGTGTGGCCACGTGGGCAAACAGGCAGTTGGCCAGAGAGCCTGGTGCTGCTGCTGCTGTGGCGTGAGGGTGAGGGGCTGGCACTGACTGGGCATAGCTCCCCGCTTCTGCCTGCACCCCTGCAGTTTGAGACAGGAGACCTGGCACTGGATGCAGAAACAGTTCACCTTGAAGAACCTCTCACTTCACCCTGGAGCCCATCCAGTCTCCCAACTTGTATTAAAGACAGAGGCAGAAGTTTGGTGGTGGTGGTGTTGGGGTATGGTTTAGTAATATCCACCAGACCTTCCGATCCAGCAGTTTGGTGCCCAGAGAGGCATCATGGTGGCTTCCCTGCGCCCAGGAAGCCATATACACAGATGCCCATTGCAGCATTGTTTGTGATAGTGAACAACTGGAAGCTGCTTAACTGTCCATCAGCAGGAGACTGGCTAAATAAAATTAGAATATATTTATACAACAGAATCTCAAAAACACTGTTGAGTAAGGAAAAAAAGGCATGCTGCTGAATGATGGGTATGGAACTTTTTAAAAAAGTACATGCTTTTATGTATGTATATTGCCTATGGATATATGTATAAATACAATATGCATCATATATTGATATAACAAGGGTTCTGGAAGGGTACACAGAAAACCCACAGCTCGAAGAGTGGTGACGTCTGGGGTGGGGAAGAAGGGTCTGGGGGAGGGTTGGTTAAAGGGAGATTTGGCTTTCCCATAATGCTTCATCATTTTTCCCAAAAGGAGAGTGAATTCACATAATGCTTATGTAATTAAAAAATCATCAAACATGTAAAAAGAAAAACGGGGGTGAACATGCTGGGTGACATG